ACCCCTCACCACAACCGAATGAGCTAAGGATTCTCATTATATATAGTTTATGGAGAGGGAAGTGCAGACATAAAGAGGTGAATTATCTTACCCAGATCACACAGCTGATAAGTGGTGGAGGCAGAATAGAATCTAAACAGTGTGGCTCCGGAGCCCACATGCATTGATTCGACAAGTGTTTATTGAGCACCTGCCGCGGACAAGGCCTTGTGTGATTAAATAGGGTTATAATTAGTAATATAAAAATGAGAAATCACTAATGCTTTTTAGACTTAACATTTTGTTTTTTTGTAGGTTTCAGGCACAGAACTGTATATCCAATAATAGTGAAATGGATCCCACTAATTATGACAGAAATGATGATACATTTAAATGACTTGGATGTTTTATAGGTATGATCTCGTGAAATCTTGAGAGAAACTGAATGACGAATGAAACTATTGTTCCTGTTTCACACAGAAGAAAACTGAGGTTAAAAGGGGTAAAGTAATTTTGCATGGCATGAAGTAGAAATTCAAAGTACAGGAATTTGAACTTGGTTCTGTCCTTTTCTGAAGCCCTTGACCACTATAGACTCAAACATCACCTTGTTTTTCCACTCATTCAACACTTTTTTTTTTAAATTATCTAATAGGTTGGCACTCATCATGAGCCCCTGTTCTCATTCTGCAAATGGTGAAGCTCTCTATTGTCCTGACCCCACAGTTCCTGTCCCATGACCAGGGCCAGCTCACCAAGGAGCTGCAGCAGCATGTAAAGTCAGTGACATGCCCATGCGAGTACCTGAGGAAGGTGAGTGAGTGCAGACAGATGGGGCCTGGTGCCCTTGAGCAGTTCCCGGGTCTCAGCTGCCACACATCTCATAGCCGGTGATGCTGGGGGAAGCTTACGCAGTCACAGTACTGGCTTCTTCCTCTTTTTCTTTCCATACAAGTGGCTTAGGGATGGGGTAGAGTAGTTGACTTATTTGGATGAAAACCACTATCTTCTGTCAGAAACTCAAAAGGAATCATTGCTGGCATGGTAACCTAAAGAAAAACAACCAGACAAGTGCCCAACGACACTTAAAAAGGTGATTTATTATCTTGCCAAGTTTAGGCTGGGCATGGTGACTCATGCCTCTAATCCCAGCATTTTGGGAGGCTGAGGCTGGTGGATCACCGGAGGCCAGGACTTTGAGACCAGCCTGACCAATATGGCAAAACCTCGTCCCTACTAAAAATACAAAAATTAGCCGGGCATGGTGGTGTGAGCCTGTAGTCCCAGCTACTCAGGAGGCTGAGACAGGAGAATTGCTTAGATTCAGGAGGTGGGGGTTTTAGTGGGCCGAGATCACGCCATTGCACTCCAGACTGTGCGACAGAGCGAGACTCTGTCAAAAAAAAAAAAAAAAAATTATCCTGCAAAATTTGAAAAGGAAATTCAAATCAACAGCTTCTAAACTACTTTTTAACATGACTCATAATAATACATTCTATAGTACATATGTATGTTCTATAACTTTGAATAAAAGAGTTAACCACATCACATTTATTTTATAACATGTAATACATATTTTTTATTCTCCTTCATTTGTTTTGAATGCTCTGTGCAGTCTACAAAAAGTCCAATAGTAATAATTAAATTAGTCATTAAGTTGAACATTATCTTGTCTTTTAAAATGATAATCTCAAAAATGATCTTTTATTTTTGAGATTTATATAGATACACACACACACACACACACACACACACACACACACACACACACACACACACACACACATATTTTTTGAGACAGAGTTTCACTCTGTCCCCCAGGCTGGAGTGCAATGGCACAATCTTGGCTCACTGCAACCTCTGTCTCCCGGGTTCAAGCAATTCCTCTGCCTCAGCCTCTGAGTAGCTGGGACTACAGGTGTGTGCCACCATGCCCAGCTAATTTTTGTATTCTTAGTAGAGATGGGGTTTCACCATATTGGCCAGGCTCGTGTCAACTCCTGACCTCGTGATCTGCCCACCGCGGCCTCCCAAAGTGCTGGGACTATAGGTGTGAGCCGCTGCACCCGGTCCAAGTAAAATTATTTTAACAATATACTATGAAGAGAAAAACACTGGCTATGAAAGAATATGCATAGTTTTACCCTGTTTAAAAATAAAGATTGAAAGAATACATATGCAAATAAGTTTACTTTTATTTTTGGTAACACTTTACTGCATTGTCTGAATATTGACAATCAGTATGCATTATGAAGCTACCTGGCTAACATTGTGTACTCACTGTGTGTGCCAGGCCCTGGGTTCAATGCTCTACATGCACTTATATTTCATTTAATTCTCTCTGCAACCTGAGATGGTATAGCCACCTCATTTTACAGAGTTGAAACTGAGGCTCAGAGACTGAAAGTTAAGCCTGAGGTTGCAGTCAATAAGAGGCAGAGCTGGAACTGAAACCTACCTGTGTCTGACCACCAGTTCGTGTTCTGACGGCAGGCTAGTCTGCATCACAGAGTGTGGAGTAGATGGTGCATGCCTGCTAGGATGGGCTAGGTATCACTGTAGGTAAGAAACAGCCCCAAACTATGGAAATGTACACCACTGAAGGCTCTTTTCCTGCCCATGCTGCACATCCTCCATGGCTCTCCTGTGCCCTGTGCCCCACATGCCCTCATCCTGCCACGAGAATAAAGGAGCAGCCTCCATATGGGAGCTGTCAGCTGCTCTAAGAGATGAAGGAGAGAGTGGCCCGTCTCAATGGCTCCCAACTCTTTTGCCTCGAGGTGACACGCTTCACTTCCACGCACATCTCCTGGGTCAAAGCAAATCCCATGGGTACATCCACTTTCAAGTGGCCCAGGAGAGAACCTGAAATACTCGGTGGACTCCATTAAGGCCGTCATATGGTGTCAGCCTGCATGGGAGACTGTGGAGGGGCAGAGGAGGAGAGTGGGGAACTGATGGGAAATGACAGGAGGACTAAGTCACCGCAGATTTGCTTTATCTTCAGCCAGGTGGAGTTTGTCCCAGAGCCGCACAAAATCATCACCAGCATGATTAAACGGAGTAGACTTCAGAAAAAGCAGTTTGGTCGGATGTAATCAGCAGTGAACTCAGAATCAATTGAGTGACATTGAGTCAGTAAATCTCTGACTGCCTCAGTTACCCCATATGATAGTTTTGAGGATGGGAACATTGAGAGAGTTGATTTGGAAGGATATCAAGAGTAAAAATTCCAACATTTTTAGTTCCTTTAAGTTAAATCCAGGCACTGTCTTTCCTGCAAGTCTCCTGTTCCTTTCAGATTGCACAGGTGAGAGTGCTCAGATTAGGGCTGGAGGTTGTAAACCATTGCTCCCACACTGACAGTGCCCCCGTGTCGTGCGTGTATTCTGCGCATTTTCCTGTGCTAAACACTCTCCCAAAACATCGTGGGGCCTGATTCTTCCTCTTTGTTCCAATGGCCCTGGGTGACTCAAGTGCCCATTCAATGACCAGGACACAGAGGTCTTAGAGAGATGCTCCTTGAGGCCCCAGGTGCGAGCCTGTACCCTGCCGGAGCATGAGGCAAGGGACAGGGCATCGTCTGTGGGGATAGTGGGGGTAGTGGGGGTAGTGGTCAGCCAGATTTGGTGACTCTACTTGCTCACCAGACGATCCTACACCTGCCACCTCCGATGGATCCACTGCCTCTGTGCCTGCCTGTACTGCTGATGCTCCAGTGGATAACTCAGCATCCCAGCCTAGGCCCAATGCCACTGAAGATGGACCTGCCCCCTGGGGACCCAGGAGTCCTACCACTCAGCTGTCCCCAGGAGTGCCCAGACCCTCATTCTTATCCAGGACCTAGGAGCCCTACCCCTGGCCTTCCCTCATCAGCCGTAAATGATGATTTACTGCTGTTACCATCATCACTGCCTTCAGTGACCAAGGGCCTTCCAAGGTGCCAGCTCTGGAACGAAGGATGCCCTTGGGAGGTGATGACACTCAGGTACACGGGTGCTCAACAGATTGCTTCCTCCTTGAATGTATCTACATTTGTTCCCGAGATACAGGTTGATGGACGGATGGCTACATGGATGTGATGGAGATGGTTTACTATCGGGACCTTCCGCACCCTGCTGATGTTTTGTTGCTTAGGATATGAATGGCTGAGCGGAGGCTGTAAAACCTGGCACTCTGCTTGGGTATGAGGTTCTTCCTGCCATCCTGCCATCATCCTTTTCATTATTTCAACTATTATTATTCCAGGTTATCAATACTCTGGCTGACCATCATCATCGTGGGACTGACTTTGGTGGAAGTCCTTGGTTACATGTCATTATTGCATTTCCGACAAGTTATAAAGTTGTCATTACCCTCTGGATAGTTTACCTTTGGGTGAGTATACTAACTTTCTGTAGAGGTATACTCCAGCCGTCATTCTTATATTATTATTTCCTAGGTGTCTCTCCTGAAGACTATCTTCTGGTCTCGAAATGGACATGATGGATCCACGGATGTACAGCAGAGAGCCTGGAGGTCCAACCGCCGTAGACAGGAAGGTATGGCTCTGTTGGAATCCGCATAGTGTGGATCTCACCTTCTCTTCTCCTCACTCTCACCAAGGGCTGAGGTCCATTTGTATGCACACAAAGAAAAGAGTTTCTTCCTTTCGAGGAAATAAAATTGTCCTGAAAGACGTCATTACTCTACGGAGACATGTGGAAACAAAAGTTAGAGCTAAAATCCGTAAGAGGAAGGTGACAACGAAAATCAACCATCATGACAAAATCAATGGAAAGAGGAAGACCGCCAGAAAACAGTAAGATGTGCCTTGACACAAATACTGTTGTACTTTATCTGATGAAAGTGATTGTAATCCATAGGAAAATGTTTCAACGTGCGCAAGAGTTGCGGCGGCGAGCAGAGGACTACCACAAATGCAAAGTAAGGAGCTTCCTCCCTGCAGTTGCAGGATAACATTCAATTTCTCATGTGTTGGCTTTTTCAGATCCCCCCTTCTGCAAGAAAGGCTCTTTGCAACTGGGTAAGTTTGCTTGTTTTCCTTGCTTTTGGACAGTGTGAAAACATTCCCTCCTTTGGCCCTACAGGTCAGAATGGCGGCAGCGGAGCATCGTCATTCTTCAGGATTGCCCTACTGGCCCTACCTCACAGCTGAAACTTTAAAAAACAGGATGGGCCACCAGCCACCTCCTCCAACTCAACAACATTCTATAACTGATAACTCCCTGAGCCTCAAGACACCTCCCGAGTGTCTGCTCACTCCCCTTCCACCCTCAGCGGATGATAATCTCAAGACACCTCCCGAGTGTGTGCTCACTCCCCTTCCACCCTCAGCGGATGATAATCTCAAGACACCTCCCGAGTGTGTGCTCACTCCCCTTCCACCCTCAGCGGATGATAATCTCAAGACACCTCCTGAGTGTCTCCTCACTCCCCTTCCACCCTCAGCGGATGATAAACTCAAGACACCTCCCGAGTGTCTGCTCACTCCCCTTCCACCCTCAGCTCTACCCTCAGCTCCACCCTCAGCGGATGATAATCTCAAGACACGTGCCGAGTGTCTGCTCCATCCCCTTCCACCCTCAGCGGATGATAATCTCAAGACACCTTCCGAGCGTCAGCTCACTCCCCTTCCACCCTCAGCTCCACCCTCAGCAGATGATAATATCAAGACACCTGCCGAGCGTCTGCGGGGGCCGCTTCCACCCTCAGCGGATGATAATCTCAAGACACCTTCCGAGCGTCAGCTCACTCCCCTTCCACCCTCAGCTCCACCCTCAGCAGATGATAATATCAAGACACCTGCTGAGCGTCTGCGGGGGCCGCTTCCACCCTCAGCGGATGATAATCTCAAGACACCTTCCGAGCGTCAGCTCACTCCCCTTCCACCCTCAGCTCCACCCTCAGCAGATGATAATATCAAGACACCTGCCGAGCGTCTGCGGGGGCCGCTTCCACCCTCAGCGGATGATAATCTCAAGACACCTTCCGAGCGTCAGCTCACTCCCCTTCCACCCTCAGCTCCACCCTCAGCAGATGATAATATCAAGACACCTGCCGAGCGTCTGCGGGGGCCGCTTCCACCCTCAGCGGATGATAATCTCAAGACACCTTCCGAGCGTCAGCTCACTCCCCTTCCACCCTCAGCTCCACCCTCAGCAGATGATAATATCAAGACACCTGCCGAGCGTCTGCGGGGGCCGCTTCCACCCTCAGCGGATGATAATCTCAAGACACCTTCCGAGCGTCAGCTCACTCCCCTTCCACCCTCAGCTCCACCCTCAGCAGATGATAACATCAAGACACCTGCCTTCCACCCTCAGCGGATGATAATCTCAAGACACCTTCCGAGCGTCAGCTCACTCCCCTTCCACCCTCAGCTCCACCCTCAGCAGATGATAATATCAAGATACCTGCTGAGCGTCTGCGGATTCCGCTTCCACCATCAGCCGATGATAATCTCAAGACACCTTCCGAGCGTCAGCTCACTCCCCTTCCACCCTCAGCTCCACCCTCAGCAGATGATAATATCAAGACACCTGCCGAGCGTCTGCGGGGGCCGCTTCCACCCTCAGCGGATGATAATCTCAAGACACCTTCCGAGCGTCAGCTCACTCCCCTTCCACCCTCAGCTCCACCCTCAGCAGATGATAATATCAAGACACCTGCCGAGCGTCTGCGGGGGCCGCTTCCACCCTCAGCGGATGATAATCTCAAGACACCTTCCGAGCGTCAGCTCACTCCCCTTCCACCCTCAGCTCCACCCTCAGCAGATGATAATATCAAGACACCTGCCGAGCGTCTGCGGGGGCCGCTTCCACCCTCAGCGGATGATAATCTCAAGACACCTTCCGAGCGTCAGCTCACTCCCCTTCCACACTCAGCTCCACCCTCAGCAGATGATAATATCAAGACACCTGCCGAGCGTCTGCGGGGAGCGTCTGCGGGGGCCGCTTCCACCCTCAGCGGATGATAATCTCAAGACACCTTCCGAGCGTCAGCTCACTCCCCTTCCACCCTCAGCTCCACCCTCAGCAGATGATAATATCAAGACACCTGCCGAGCGTCTGCGGGGGCCGCTTCCACCCTCAGCGGATGATAATCTCAAGACACCTTCCGAGCGTCAGCTCACTCCCCTTCCACCCTCAGCTCCACCCTCAGCAGATGATAATATCAAGACACCTGCCGAGCGTCTGCGGGGGCCGCTTCCACCCTCAGCGGATGATAATCTCAAGACACCTTCCGAGCGTCAGCTCACTCCCCTTCCACCCTCAGCTCCACCCTCAGCAGATGATAATATCAAGACACCTGCCGAGCGTCTGCGGGGGCCGCTTCCACCCTCAGCGGATGATAATCTCAAGACACCTTCCGAGCGTCAGCTCACTCCCCTTCCACCCTCAGCTCCACCCTCAGCAGATGATAATATCAAGACACCTGCCGAGCGTCTGCGGGGGCCGCTTCCACCCTCAGCGGATGATAATCTCAAGACACCTTCCGAGCGTCAGCTCACTCCCCTTCCACCCTCAGCTCCACCCTCAGCAGATGATAATATCAAGACACCTGCCGAGCGTCTGCGGGGGCCGCTTCCACCCTCAGCGGATGATAATCTCAAGACACCTTCCGAGCGTCAGCTCACTCCCCTTCCACCCTCAGCTCCACCCTCAGCAGATGATAATATCAAGACACCTGCCGAGCGTCTGCGGGGGCCGCTTCCACCCTCAGCCGATGATAATCTCAAGACACCTCCCTTAGCTACTCAGGAGGCTGAGGCAGAAAAACCACGCAAACCCAAGAGGCAGAGGGCGGCTGAGATGGAACCACCTCCCGAACCCAAGAGGCGGAGGGTCGGTGACGTGGAACCGTCACGCAAACCCAAGAGGCGGAGGGCCGCTGACGTGGAACCATCATCACCCGAACCCAAGAGGCGGAGGGTCGGTGATGTGGAACCGTCACGCAAACCCAAGAGGCGGAGGGCCGCTGACGTGGAACCATCATCACCCGAACCCAAGAGGCGGAGGGTCGGTGACGTGGAACCGTCACGCAAACCCAAGAGGCGGAGGGCCGCTGACGTGGAACCATCATTACCCGAACCCAAGAGGCGGAGGTTGAGCTGAGAAGAGGCCAGTGCACTCAAGCCTGAGCAATAAGAATAAAACCGAGTAGAACAAAATAAAAAATTCAAAAAACAAAACAAAACCCACACTCCAAAAACTAACAAAGAATAAATAAATAATATAAAAATAAAATAAATACTGCAGTCCTTATGTTATTGCTTTGTTTCG